CGCGCGCCACCGTGCCCAACTAATTTTTGTATTTTTAGTAGAGACGAGGTTTTACCATGTTGGCCAGGTTGGTCTCAAACTCCTGACCTCAGGTGATCCGCCCGCCTCGGCCTCCCCAAAGTGCTGGAATTACAGGCGTGAGCCACCGCGCCTGGCCGAATACTGAGTTTTTCTAGAGCTCCCGCAGAGCAGGAGCCCGGGAGAACCTGGAATTAACCTCACTTCCGGTAAAGAGCCTAGCTGGTCACACTAACCAGCCCCCTGCCTCTAGGCTTTTGCCTTGAGCTCATTTCGGCGAAACCGCGGTCTTTCCTTCTCCCCTTGATGCTTTCAGGTACTGACCCACTACCGCCCCCATCTTCCCCCATGGGAAGATGAGCACTGAGGGCAGATTACCCTCCTGCAGCGCGTGTGTGAAAGGGGAGTTGAGAGTGCTGACGAGCGCGGCGCTCACTAGTCGGGACGGCCCGAGACCGTGTCATGTCCTCTTCAGGTGAATCAACTTGCACGACTTGGGATTTCCCCCGTCCCTCCCCAGGCAAACACGAAACCAACCCTGCTGCCTTCTCCCAGGAGCGCTGGTCTCGGTCGTTTTGGGTGTGTTTATCGTTTGCGTGCCAAGGAGAACCCGCTTTCTCCTGAAATAGCGTCACTCGTGGGCAAGAAGGGGGTCAATCTTCTCTTCCCACCCCTTCCCGGCCTGTGGGGTTTAACTCTCGGGAACGCGACATCCTTTTAGTCTAGCAAGCTTTACAAGGGCTGGGTATATGTGTGGGAGGGGCGGGTACCGTGCCCGCCATTGCGGGCGCGCCCTATTTTCTTGCCCTATTCTTGGACACTGCGTGGGGCAGGGTCGTGAGGGGAAAAGTGACGGCGTGTCGCAGCGGGAGGTGTGTGGTGCAGGCCCACAAATACGGACGCGTGGCGGAACCCACACCTAGGGCGCTGGCTCCGCCCCGCAAGCCGCTCGCCGTGAAGGGGCGGGGCCCAGAGTGGGTGGGTCCGCGCACGCGCCGCGTGGGGGACGGAAGTGAAACTCTAAGAAATGAGATGGAGAAGTACGAGCGGATCCGAGTGGTGGGGAGAGGTGCCTTCGGGTGAGCCAGGGCTCTGGGGGAGGAAACTGCTATGGTAACCTGTCCCTGTCCTCCGTATCCCTAGGATTGTGCACCTGTGCCTGCGAAAGGCTGACCAGAAGCTGGTGATCATCAAGCAGATTCCAGTGGAACAGATGACCAAGGAAGAGCGGCAGGCAGCCCAGAATGAGTGCCAGGTCCTCAAGCTGCTCAACCACCCCAATGTCATTGAGTACTACGAGAACTTCCTGGAAGACAAAGCCCTTATGATCGCCATGGAATATGCACCAGGTGGGCCAGCCTCCTTACAGTGGCCTGGCTGGGCCTGGATCTTGATTAGTCCCTTGGGCCACAGGCGGCACTCTGGCTGAGTTCATCCAAAAGCGCTGTAATTCCCTGCTGGAGGAGGAGACCATCCTGCACTTCTTCGTGCAGATCCTGCTTGCACTGCATCATGTGCACACCCACCTCATCCTGCACCGAGACCTCAAGACCCAGAACATCCTGCTTGACAAACACCGCATGGTCGTCAAGATCGGTGATTTCGGCATCTCCAAGATCCTTAGCAGCAAGAGCAAGGCCTACACGGTGCCTGGGCATGGAAGGGACCTCCAGGGCACGCAGGGCTGTGATCCCAGCTTCTATCCTGCAGGTGGTGGGTACCCCATGCTATATCTCCCCTGAGCTGTGTGAGGGCAAGCCCTACAACCAGAAGAGTGACATCTGGGCCCTGGGCTGTGTCCTCTACGAGCTGGCCAGCCTCAAGAGGGCTTTCGAGGCTGCGGTGAGTGTATGCACCCTCCAGGGGACAACTGATTCCCCAAATTCTCAACCTGGTGCCTTCACAGAACTTGCCAGCACTGGTGCTGAAGATCATGAGTGGCACCTTTGCACCTATCTCTGACCGGTACAGCCCTGAGCTTCGCCAGCTGGTCCTGAGTCTACTCAGCCTGGAGCCTGCCCAGCGGCCACCACTCAGCCACATCATGGCACAGCCCCTCTGCATCCGTGCCCTCCTCAACCTCCACACCGACGTGGGCAGTGTCCGCATGCGGAGGCCTGTGCAGGGACAGCGAGCGGTCCTGGGCGTCTTTGTCCTTAGGCCCCCATCTGTCCTGCAGGGCAGAGAAGTCCGTGGCCCCCAGCAACACAGGGAGCAGGACCACCAGTGTCCGCTGCAGAGGTAAGTGGGAAGAGGCCGCCAGTCCCCATGGAAGTTTAATAGTCCCCATGCACTGTACCTGCAGGTATCCCCCGGGGACCTGTGAGGCCAGCCATCCCACCACCACTGTCGTCAGTGTATGCCTGGGGTGGTGGGCTGGGCACCCCCCTGCGGCTGCCAATGCTCAACACAGAGGTGGTCCAGGTGGCAGCTGGGCGCACGCAGAAAGCCGGCGTCACGCGCTCTGGGCGTCTCATCCTGTGGGAGGTGAGCAGGCCAGGGGGTGGCCTGGATGGGTGCTCAGGCGCTGCCCATCCCCCTGCCCCTGCAGGCCCCACCCCTAGGTGCAGGCGGAGGCAGTCTCCTTCCTGGGGCAGTGGAGCAGCCACAGCCCCAGTTCATCTCGCGTTTCCTGGAGGGCCAGTCGGGTGTGACCATCAAGCACGTGGCCTGTGGGGACTTCTTCACTGCCTGCCTGACTGGTGAGTTGTCGGGCCTACCTTGTGGGACCTGCCCCTTCTCCTTCCTCACTGCCCTTCTCCCCAGACAGAGGCATCATCATGACATTCGGCAGCGGCAGCAATGGGTGCCTAGGCCATGGCAGCCTCACTGACATCAGCCAGGTGGGTGTCACATATACCTTGGGAAGGGGAAGCCCAGTTTCTCCTTGCTTCCTCTCCTCTCTAGCCCACCATTGTGGAGGCTTTGCTGGGCTATGAAATGGTGCAGGTGGCCTGTGGGGCCTCTCACGTGCTGGCCCTGTCCACTGAGCGAGAACTATTTGCCTGGGGCCGTGGAGACAGCGGTAAGCTCCAGCCTTTAGGCCCCATCTCACAGCAAATTAACTCCTTCTGGGTTTCTTCTTGTAGGCAGACTGGGGCTAGGCACCAGGGAGTCCCACAGCTGCCCCCAGCAGGTGCCCATGCCCCCAGGACAGGAAGCTCAGCGAGTTGTATGTGGTATCGATTCCTCCATGATCCTCACTGTGCCTGGCCAAGCCCTAGCCTGTGGGAGCAACAGGTGAATAGATCATCAGGATGACTAACCTGCCCCAGTTGGATTTGGCTTCTGGCTCTGCCCTCAGGTTCAACAAGCTGGGCCTGGACCACCTCTCCCTGGGGGAGGAGCCTGTCCCCCACCAGCAAGTGGAGGAGGCCCTGAGCTTCACACTACTAGGCTCTGCACCCCTGGACCAGGAGCCTCTGCTGAGTATAGACCTGGGCACTGCTCACTCAGCTGCTGTGACTGGTGAGGAGGACTTGGGCTCTGGAGGTCAGAGGTGAAGCACCCCTTTCCTTCCTCTCCCCCATAGCCTCGGGTGATTGCTACACTTTTGGCAGCAATCAGCACGGACAGTTGGGCACCAATACTCGCCGAGGCAGTCGGGCACCCTGTAAGGTCCAAGGCCTTGAGGGCATCAAGATGGCAATGGTAGCCTGTGGGGATGCCTTCACTGTAGCTATTGGGGCAGGTGAGGACTGAGCATGGTGGGGGCAGACAGTGCCCACTTCCCTCCTGGGGATTCTTCCTGGCAGAGAGCGAAGTGTACTCTTGGGGCAAAGGGGCGCGAGGTCGATTGGGAAGGAGGGATGAGGATGCCGGACTCCCTCGGCCAGTGCAGTTGGATGAGACACACCCTTACACGGTGACTTCCGTGTCCTGTTGCCATGGAAACACCCTCCTGGCTGTTCGATGTGAGTTGTAACTTTTCCCACTTCACCACACAAGCTGCAAGGGTTTCTCTTCGGTACCCTCCAGCGGTCACAGATGAGCCGGTCCCCCCCTGAGGCACCCGGATTCACCTCTGGACCACCCTGATATTGCTTCTCCTCTGAATGCTCTGAAAAGTGCAGGTGCCCAAGGCATGACTTGCAGCTGTCTCCTGGATTGTGTCATCATGGGGTATCAGGGCTGGCAAAACCCCTGCTCTGCTTTTGGCCTTGGATATGGAAACCTCAACCACTTTGTTCTCCTACCACCTCTTTGCCCTTCCTACCCCTTCCTCCCTTCAGTCAGTGTCCCCAGGGTCCAGCCTGGCTAGAGTTAGAAGGCAGACCTAGCCTTTGGAAGCAGGGTGGCCTCCAGAGCCTTGCCATAAAAAGGCTGAAGGCAGCCGGGCGCAGTGGCTCACGCCTGTAATCCCAGCACTTTGGGAGGCTGAGGCGGGCGGATCACGAGGTCAGGAGATCGAGACCATCCTGGCTAACGTGGTGAAACCCCATCTCTACTAAAAATACAAAAAAATTAGCTGGGCGTGGTGGCACGCGCCTGTAGTCCCAGCTGCTCAGGAGGCTGAGGCAGGAGAATGGCGTAAACCCCTCCAGCCTGGGCGACAGAACCAGACTCCGTCTCAAAAAAAAAAAAAAAACAAAAAAGGCTGAAGGCAGCTGTAGCTCCACACAGACCCTACCCTTTCCCCTAGCCCAGTTAGAAAATAAGTCTGGGCCGGCGGCGGTGGCTCACACCTGCATAGGCAGTGCTTTGGCCAGGAGGATCCCTTGATCCCTTGTGGCCAGGAGTTGGGAGACCAGCCTGGGGACCATAGCGAGACCGCTGTCTCCACCAAAAAAAAAAAAAAAGAAGAAAATAAGGCTGGGTGCGGTGGCTCACGCCTGTAATTCCAGCACTTTGGGAGGCCAAGGCGGGCGGATCACTTGAGGTCAGTAGACTGAGGCCAGCCTGGCCAACATGGTGAAACCCCGTCTCTACTAAAAATACAAAAATTAACCAGGCATGGTGACGGGCGCCTGTAATCCCAGCTACTCTGGAGGCTAAGGCAAGAGAATCCCTTGAACCCGGGAGGTGAAGTTTGCAGTGAGCCGAGATCGCACCACTGCACTCCAGCCTGGATGACAGAGCAAGTCTCCCTCTCAAAAAAAAAAAAAAAAAAAAAAAAAAAAAAGTATTTGGTGCTTACCGGGACTCTATCTCCATACTTTGGAGCAGGGCAAGCCAGGGCCTGCCTGGACTGGCCATTAGGCCTGCCTAGCTTCTGCATAGCCCGGGGCTGGGCGGTCCCCGGGAGTGCTGCCACCTCCCCTACACTTTCATCCTGAGGCAGGATTTGCTAGACGTCGGCTTGCCTCTCTTCCCCAGCAGGAGGGCAGGAGTCACTAAGTGCTGCAGAAAAGATCCGCGCTGGAGATTGCCCGTCCCCCCCATGCCTTTCCCCAGAAACAGTTGAGAGAATGGGTAGCTGGTGGGACCAGACCGGTTTCCCAGAGGACAGGAAGGCCAATAAAAATATCAGCTGCCTGCCTGGAGTGTGGTGTCTTCAAGGGTGGGGG